ACCTGCCGCAGCCTCCCAAAGTGCTGGGGTTACAAGTGTGAGCCACTGCGCCCGGCCCCCTCCTTTTTCATCTTCTCACTGTCATCGAGATGGACAGACAGGAGTCTGGTCAGAACTGCAGCCCCGTCCGCATCTCCTCGTGTGGTCTCAGTTTTCTCGCCTGTTAAGTGGGGACTTTGGCCTGGATGACTAGCATCCTCTCCAACCTTACTTCCCCCATACAGTGACTTTTCTGCCTTCCCACCTGGCCCCGGGCACGGGCGCCTGCGCTGAAGGGAAGCAGCACATTCCCCACGAATCCTTAGTCTTCATACAGTGACCCAGGACAGAAGAGAAGGTGCTGGAGGCCTGCAGTGACAGCCGGAGCCGAGGTCACACATTGGCTGGCAGAGCCTGGCCCCTACTGTTTCGTGCAGTGTTTCTCTTCCTGTTTGATCTGTCAAAAAAGTCCGTGGCCCCAGAGTCGCGCGTTTATTATTAGTTTTTAGAATTTTTAAAAATTTATTTATTTATTTATTTATTTTGAGACAGAGTCTCTCTCTGTTGCCCAGTCTGGAGGGCAGTGGCGCAATGTCGACCCACTGCAACCTCCGCCTCCCAGGTTCAAGTGATTCTTGTGCCTCAGCCTCCTGAGTAGCTGGGACTACTGGCATGTGCCACTATATACCCAAATTTTTTTTTTGTATTTTTAGTAGACATGGGATTTTGCCATGTTGCCCAGACTGGTCTCGAACTCCTGAGCTCAGGTGATCCACGGTGGCTCAGCCTCCCAAAGTGCTGGGATTACAGGTGTGAGCCACCGCGCCCGGCCTATTATTATTATTGTTGTTGTTGCTGCTATTATTATTTTGAGGTGGGGTCTCACTCTGTTGCCCAGGCTAGAGTGCAGTGGCACAGTCATGGCTCACTGCAGCCCTGACTTCACGGGTTCAAACCTCCCACCTCCACCTCCCAAGAAGCTGGGACTATTTTTTGTAGAGATGGAGGTCTCCCTATGTTGCCCAGGCTGGTCTCACTCCTGGCCTCAAGTAATCCTCCTGCCTTGGCCTCCCAAGGTGCTGGGATTACAGGTGTGAGCCACCACACCCAGCACAGAGTTGAGCATTTCTCAGAAGCATCTGTGCTGCTTAACACTGCAGAATATTATGCAGATGCACAGGGAATAAAAAATATCTGCAGGTACACACACGCACACAGGTATGTAACACACACACACGCACACACACACGTGCCTGCAGCTCCACGTGCCTGGCTCCCTGGTGGGGCTGCCGTCCTCCTCATTCCTGGGGCCTCACACACGTGGGTGTTCGTTCCCTGGGGAAGCAAAAGTGGCTCAGGAGGCAGTGCATCTGGCAGCCCCAGTAAGGCAGTGGGTCAGGGCAGGCTGGGCCGAGCTCTGGGGTGGGGCCTGCCCACAGCTGGTGCTCAGTCAGTGGGCGCTGCGGCCGGGGGAGCAGGAATCACAGAATTACCTGAAAGCTTCTTCCGGTCTCTGCCCTGAAGACCTAGGAAGCTGATTTCACAGATGTCCCAGGTGATTGCCCATTAGGCCAGGTTTGGGACCCCCTGGTTTTGGGATAAGGGTGGGGAGAGGAGGTAGAAGCCCTCGAGCAGCTCCAGGGAGCATCCTCCTGGGAGTGGAATTGAGGGAGGGAGGAGCCCATGCCAGAAACCTGGAGGACAGCCCCGAGACAGTGGGGGCAGCAGCCCTGGGGGGTGCATCTGTGGGAGATCGCGTGTTGGGTGTCCCACAGTGGACTTTGTGGTGGTCTCCTTTACTGATGAAGCGTGGAGCTCTGACAAGTGACCGCCATGCTTGTGTGGGGTGCCGCCTGTGGTTCCATGTTGCTGTGAACACAGCTAGTCCACTACCAGACGGAAGGGGACTTCTGAAGGTGATTACTGGGGCTTCAGTAAATGCAATGCAAATCGGCCAATACCTGTTTTTAAGGACCTATATCCCAAAACAAACACAACTGCAGCAAGGCTTAGAAACAGCCAGACTCAGGAGCCCAGGCGGCCCCTAACCCGAATCTCTTACTGTAATTGACATCCATCTTGGGAAAATCCTACTGGGGCAGTAACTCAGGGCAATGTTGTTGTTTTCCACGTCATTTCTGAGTGTTTCAGCTCTGTTTTGTCCTTAGAGAGTTAGTGTACTCTGCTGCCAGAAGGCAGCCACTAGAAACTTTCATCTTGCAGCTGCACATAAAAAGATCAAAAACTGAAGTTCATAGGTCATAACCATTTGAGATGTTTGTCAGGTTTGCCTTATTGAGTAAAATAATAGAACTGTTGTGAGTTTGTCTTTCCAACATCATGTTGACTTGTTGGAGGAGTTTGCATCAGCACTCTTGTTCCGACGGTTGGAGGACTCGAGGGTGCTTTGCCCTGTTTCTTTTTGGCTTTGATAGTGAAAGGATCCTCCCGTGGGACCCACATTCCCAGGCTTCTCTGGTGTCTTGCTCTAAGTGAGCTTATGCAGGGCGGGAAGGTGGCGGGCACTGGATATAAATGGGGAGTTCTTTAGCCCCTGCTTTGGGGTGGGTGTCTGAGTCCCAGTTATGATTGACGGGATGATCAGTGTCCTGTGTGTGTGGCGCCTGGTGTGCTCAGAGACCTGGACACCATTCTGGTCTGAGCACAGCCCCATGCTCGTGTGCAGGCTGAGCAGTGGGAATGAGAAGCCCAGGGAGGCCCTGAGGGATGGCGGCCTCCCTGCCCCTCAGGCTGGCAAGCCGGGGCATCATTTGTTTTATGTTTTTTTGCAGGGACAAAGGAATTAATAGAGTAACACGGGTAAAAAATGCAGAGAAAGCAAAGGAAGATGCCAAGAGTGATGAGAGGGGTGACTTGGAACAAATCTGTGTGTGGAGGTGTCTGAGCTCTTGGGAGTGGCTGGGGGCTCATGTGACGTTGCAGGATGCCCGCCTCAGCATAACAGCACCCTGAGCGCAGGCTCAGGTCAGGCCCACCTCACTGGAATCCTGGCCACGTGATGGGTGTCTCACCTCACCTCTCTGAACCTCAGTCTCCTCTTCGTACAGAGTGAAAACCTCGTCCTCATGGTGGTGGTGCTTTGATCAGAGGAGATGATGCGGGCGACCTGCAGTTGTGTCCCACATGCAGGGCCCTCAGAAGGTCCCTCTGATGGTGACTGTTACTCCCGCCGTGATGGGGGCGTTACTCTGCCTGGCAGTAGGGCGGGCGTTCCTCCTCCCTTTGATCCCCTTTGTTGACCTCTGGGTCTTTACTTTGCAAGCAGGGAGGGATAAGAAAACATTTAAAAAGGCTTATCTCTGATAAATAACACTCATCTGTCTGGTGTCCACAGCGGCCTTGAGAGGCTCGGGCCAGGGACACAGAAGATGGCCTGTGTCGCTCAGAACTCACCTCTATACAGACCCAGGTGCGCCGGACCCCGACAGCTCTTGGGGACCTTCCTTGCCCGCTCGTAGACAGGAGCGACGCCGAAAGGGCGCCAGCTGTGCCCCCCCGGGCCATGAACCCAGCTGAAGCCGGTGGAACTAGAAGGCCACGTGCTGCCCATGGCTTTGCCGTGGTGGCTCGAGTGGCCCTATTGGTGACTGGGGCAGGGGGGCCTTGCTGGGCGCACCTTGGTCCCTGTGCGTGCTGCTGCTTCGTGAAGTATGCAGTTTGCCAGATGCTAAAGCGCGTGCCTCACTGTAAGAACGGTCACATTAGGTGTGGATGGATTCTCAGTGCTGAGACGCTCACTCATCACACCTTAACTTCGCTGTTGGCCCTGGAAGCTTTTTGGGGGGTGGTCCCTGTTCTGTGCAGCTCCCCTGAGGAGTGCAGAGCATTCTCCTGGAATGTTCTGAAACATTTGAGGGTGACCCTGTGGACATAGCCTGGCCATTCCAGGACTGGCAGGTGAACACAGGATCTGGTCGGGGATGCGCATGGTAGAGTCGGCGGGAACTCTGGTTGGACTCCCTCTGGGAAGCTTTGCAAAGGATATGCCATTGGAAGGAGCCAGGCCGGGGGTGAGGCCCGTTCATGGTGTGTGATTGAGGAGAGGGCTTGGGGGCAGCATCAAAACAGGACTCACCAGTGAGCCAGGTGTAAAGCACCCCCTGGATACGAGGGATGAAAGACCATGGTTGAGCAGGGTCAGGGGCTGGGGCTGGGGAGGGGCGAGTTGCCTGGTGGTCAGCACAGGCCCACCAAGAAAGAGTAGGACTGGACAGGGGTCAGTGGCTCACGCCTGAAATCCCAGCACTTCGGGAGGCCAAGGCGGGCGGATCACCTGAGGTCAGGAGTTTGAGGCCAGCCTGGCTAACGTGGTGAAAACCCGTCTCTACTAAAAATACAAAAATTAGCCGGGCATGGTGGCAGGCGCCTGTAATTCCAGCTACCCAGGAGGTGGAGGTTGGAGCGAGCTGAGATCGCGCCACTGCACTCCAGCAAAGGAGGGATGCAGCCAGGGCCCAGGTGCAGGCTGAGGGCAGGGAGATCAATACCAGGGACGTGCAGCAGGGACTGAGCAGAGGAGGGACGCCAGCTGACTTAGTCTTTAAAAGGATCCCTGTGGCCACTGTGTTAGAAACAGACCAAGAGGGTGGGGTGGAAGCAGGGAGGCCTTCCTGGAGGAGGCTGCTGGGATGGTCCCAGTGGAGGGCATGCTCTGGAGCAAGGGGGCCGTTGGAAGGAGCGGGATGGGGGTGTGTGCCATGCACTATCCCCCGCCTCCAGCATGGTCTGTCTGTGGTTGATGCTGCTTCTCTTTGAGCCTCGTCCCGTTTCCCGTTTCTCATTGCAGATCCCAGTGGCATCGTCTTGTTGACAGATGTTTCAGAAGATGTCACCACATGACATGGGTGTGTGTCTGTCTTCCTCTGTGCTCCTTATATGCCCCGCATAGTGTCCGGCATCCGAAGTCCAACCCTTCCTCCCAGCCGGGGAGCACACGGTGCCAGAGTTGCCCGTTGCTCACTGGTGTGGATGTTCGCAGTTGGTGGCCTCGGAATGCGAGGACCAGAGCCTCCTCCTGAGCCCCCAGCCTTGCTGTTAGTTGGGGACGCTGGCTGCTCAGTGCTGCCGTCTCCCGCAGCTGCATCTCCTGGGTGTAGCCCGGCGTGCCCTCTGTTCCGAGTGTCTTTCTTGCAGATTGGTGGCCGGAGCTGGAGGGGTGTTTGGATGCAGGCTCTCCAAGTTTGGGTTTGTTCTGCCACTGTCCATCCCTGTCCAGGGTGAGGTGGTCACTGCCACGCACGCCGGCTCTGTGCCCTGAGGTGCGTGCAGTGTGGACGTTCTGGCTCCACTTCTACAAATGGGGACTCGCCCTGCTTGGCTGTTTGGGGTGTGCTTGAAGGCAGGGGGCAAGGCTGGCCCAGGTGGGCTGCCTCCCAGAGTGAGGCAGGGCTCCAGAGGGGGCAGAGCCGGGTGACCCAGTCGAGACCTGCTGGGTGGGGGCTCTTCGGAGCTGGCCTGAGGACAGTGGGTGCCACCCATGCAAGCCAGTGTGAGTGTCTGTTATGGACAAGCTTGGTTCCAGAAACCCAGGAGGGGACGGTCCATCGCGCTCGCCCTGCACCTTCCTGGCTCCCCGTGCATCTCGCCCTATGGTGGGCTCTCCTGTCCTGTCTCCATCACCCACTGTGACCTCCTTGCCCCGGGATCATCTTGGTTCCCTTGTGTCTATGCAGTGTTCGCCATGTGTCTTCTTTAACTCACTAAAGGCTTACTGCCTTTAGTCATTTCTTTGTTTAAGAGTTAAATCTGCATGTTGAAACTCGCTTACCCTTTTGAAAAGTTCTGCAGCCATCCCGCCCTGGGGCCTCTTTTTCTTGTGGTTTGTGGCTCGGTGGCAAGTGGCCTCCCAGGGCTGTGTTTGGGATGGGAGATGACGTCTGTGGCCTGGCAGGGGTGATGATGGTGGCCATTATGGAGGGAGGGGCCATGGGGCTGCATCCATAGCACTGATGGAGACAGGTAACAGGTGTGCACGGGAGGGAAGCATGGCCACATCAGGGGGCACGCAGCAAGACGGCACCCTCCGCTCCCACCAGCCCTGCCCTTCTGGATGTTGCTAGGTCCAGGTGTGACCCGTGTCCAGCCGGGGGCCTGACTGCTGACTGGCTGCTGGAGGCTGACTGCCTCCCTGTGTGCCCTCAGGAGACAGGCCAAGGCTGGAGTGCCGGGGGACGTGTGGCAGTGACATCGGATGAACCATTGTAAGATGAACAATTCAGTGGCGTGTAGCGCATTCACAGTGTGGTGCAGCCATCATCGCTGTCTACTTCCAAACCGCTTCATTCCCCCAAGAGGAGACCCCATGTGCATTATTCCCCCAAGAGGAGACCCTATGTGCATTATTCCCCCAAGAGGAAGGAGACCCTATGTGCATTATTCCCCCAAGAGGAGACCCCATGTGCATTATTCCCCCAAGAGGAGACCCCATGTGGATTATTACCCCAAGAGGAGACCCCATGTGCATTATTCCCCCAAGAGGAGACCCCATGTGGATTATTCCCCCAAGAGGAGACCCCATGTGCATTATTCCCCCAAGAGGAGACCCCATGTGCATTATTCCCCCAAGAGGAGACCCCATGTGCATTATTCCCCCAAGAGGAGACCCCATGTGCATTATTCCCCCAAGAGGAGACCCCATGTGCATTATTCCCCCAAGAGGAGACCCCATGTGCATTATTCCCCCAAGAGGAGACCCCATGTGCATTATTCCCCCAAGAGGAGACCCCATGTGCATTATTCCCCCAAGAGGAGACCCCATGTGCATTATTCCCCCAAGAGGAGACCCCATGTGCATTATTCCCCCAAGAGGAGACCCCATGTGCATTATTCCCCCAAGAGGAGACCCCATGTGCATTATTCCCCCAAGAGGAGACCCCATGTGCATTATTCCCCCAAGAGGAGACCCCATGTGCATTATTCCCCCAAGAGGAGACCCCATGTGCATTATTCCCCCAAGAGGAGACCCCATGTGCATTATTCCCCCAAGAGGAGACCCCATGTGGATTATTCCCCCAAGAGGAGACCCCATGTGGATTATTCCCCCGAGAGGAGACCCCATGTGCATTATTCCCCCGAGAGGAGACCCCATGTGCATTATTCCCCCGAGAGGAGACCCCATGTGCATTATTCCCCCGAGAGGAGACCCCATGTGCATTATTCCCCCGAGAGGAGACCCCATGTGCATTATTCCCCCGAGAGGAGACCCCATGTGCATTATTCCCCCGAGAGGAGACCCCATGTGCATTATTCCCCCGAGAGGAGACCCCATGTGCATTATTCCCCCGAGAGGAGACCCCATGTGCATTATTCCCCCGAGAGGAGACCCCATGTGCATTATTCCCCCAAGAGGAGACCCCATGTGCATTATTCCCCCAAGAGGAGACCCCATGTGGATTAAGTAGTCACCCCCATTCGCTCCCACCCAGCCCCTGGGAACTACCCATCTGCGTTCCGTCTCACTGGATTGACCTGTTCCGAGTATGTTCTATAGATGAAGCCACACAGCCAGTGAACTCTTGTGTCTCCTTCTTTCACTCGGCATGTCTTCACGGTTCACACGGCAGCATCAGTGTTTCATTTCTTTTTGTCATCAAGTATCCGAGTGTATGGATATGTCCCAGTTCATCTACGATTTGGCTTGTTTCCACCTTTTGACTATTGTAAATAGTGCTGCTGTGAGCATTTGTGTACAAGTTTTCCTGTGGACGTGTGTGTTCATTTCTCATGGGCTAGGTGAGATGGTCACTCTGTGTTTAACTTTTTGAGGGCCCACTTAGCTGTTGTACAGTGGCTGCACCGTTTCCATTCCCGCCAGCAGTTCACGAAGGGTTCAGTTTCTCCGCGTCCTCATCAACACTTGTTACTATCCTCTGAACCTTTTAGAAAGTGAACCATACTAAACCATTTCTAGCAGATTAGTTGCCAGGATGGAAAAAAATGTTAGATTTAAGATGTTTTGCCCAGATCACCTAATAGATATTAGATGTGTTCATTTCTTCATGCCAGAGTGTACAGCATACTTGGAACCTGGATGACTAAATGAACGTAATAAAGGTGAACATCATTGAACAAGGCCGAAAAGGGAGTCCGGTACCCAGACTCCATCCTGGATGCCTCATATGTCAAAGAAGCTTGTTCTTTGAGTCAGTGTTGAGTGACAGCTATGTGCTGGGGTCATGCCCGTGACTGGGGACAATGGTGAATGGACACAGTCTTGGCTTCTGCCTTGCGAGCTCACGGTCTGAGTCATGAACACAGATGTGAGTCTGTGAGCAGTCACTCACAAATCCATGGAAAATGGCAGGTGTCTCCAGTGCAAGCAAGTGCTTGGTCCAGTAGGAGGGGCAGGAAAGTGGCCTGGAGCATGGGGTGTCGGGGACTGCTGCGGCCAGAGGCTGCCAGGGAACGGCCATCATCATCCAGCCCAAGGAGGGGCAAGTGTGGGAGACAGGCAGGCCCACCGGCTGCAGGGTGGAAAACGATTGGCAGGTGGCTTGGAGATCATCAGAAATGGCACCTGTGAGGGCAACTGTGGGTGGAGAGATGGAGCAAATGTGGCGTGAGGGAGAGGCTGCTGCCCATAGAACTTCTGCTCCTTTGGCATGGATGGGCACAATTCAGGAGGCAGGGAGATCGCTTGAACCCAGGGGTCCAGGCTGCAGTGAGCTGTGATCATGCCATTGCACTCCAGCCTGGGTGATGGAGCGGGACCCTGTCTCTTTTTTAAAAAGAAAAGGAGACCAGATTTACGTTGAATTTGCAAACTTTGAGAAAAATTTTTTTTTTCTTTTTCTTGGGGACAGGGTCTTACTCTGACAACCAAGCTGGCTTGCAGTGGCACAATCTCAGCTCAGTGCAGCCTCTGCCTCCCTTGCTCAAACGATCCTCCTGCCTCAGCCTCCCACAGATGCATGCCACCATGCCTGGCTAATTTTTTTGTATTTTTTGTAGAGACAGGGTCTCTCCATGTTAGCCTGGGCTGGTCTCAAACTCCTGAGCTCAAAGTGATTTGCCTGCCTCAGCCTCCTAAAGTGCTGGGATTACAGGCATGAGCCACCGTGCCCGGCCGAGAAGAAGTTTTAAAGGGCTTTTTATTGTGGAAAAATTCAAATGTACATAAAAGTGGAGGAGAAGATATAAGGAACACTCATGTGGCCATCACTCATCCTGTCCTCCTCTCCTGCTCCGCACCCTCCATAGTTTGAGTCATATCATTTCATTCATAAATATTCTCTTACCATTTTACTTGACAATGATTTTAGGCTTACAGAAAAGTGGCCAGAGTAGTGCAGGGCTCCTATAGTTGGCTTCCCCTGTTGCCATCATCTCGTCTGATCGTAGGGCAGGTTAGCATTGCTACAGGCCTCTTACCCGGCCTACAGCTCTTAGGCACATCTGTCCATTTGACTAATGGCCATTTTCTGGATAGTCCATGCTCACTTCTGGAGCCCCCTCCCACCCAGGCTCCCACATGGCCGGTGCTGTTGCCTGAAGGCCCCTCTTCCTCCTGACGTGGGACCCCTTCAGGTAGCCCCGCATCTTTTCAGCGTGCCCCTTCACATTCTGACTGTTCCTCTCCTGGAACCTGCAAGATGCTCTGGGATCCTTGTATTTTTCCTGCACCAGCCCGTTTCATCCCTGAGCTTCTGTTATTTTATTGGAGGATGGTGCTAGAAACACAGGTCTGGATGCAGGCAGGAGACACACGCGTCCACACTAGCATGCGTGTGTACACACATCTACATGTGCTTATCCCCCGCGTTCATGTTAAAAACCATGGGATCATACCGGTGTTTCAGATTCACATCCACCCCAGCAGGGTTTCTCGCCTCCCCCATTGCTTATAACCTTAGCAGGTGTTGAGAACCCTGGCGCTCACTGTCCACAGTGAGTTTGCTTATTCGTTGAAACCTAGCGTGCCTGTAGAGTGTGGAGAGTTGCCGGCCCGCACCCCTGCGAGACACAGACTTTCTGACCGCAGCCCTCATGTGTGTGGCTCTTCTTGTCCTTGGCCTTACAGTGCAGTCGGATCGCTGCTTTCCAGAGTTGCCTGGGGGTAGGTCCCTCCTCTTCTGTGCTCTGCGGCGCAGTGAGCGGCCTTTGCCTCAGGCCTCCCGCGGCTTCCTTAAGCCTCTGGCCTGCCCGGTCCCTGGCGCCAGGTCTGTTTTCCCTGCTCCCTTCTCTCTGATCCTGCTTTGGTCTGAGCCGTGCCTCTGGGCCCCAGCATTGCTGGGCCGCATTGTCGTTTTATTTCTCTTGTGTCGTTGCGTCTAGTGTAAGACATTCAGTGGATCATTGTGGATGGTCATTAGTGGTCCAGAGTGGAAAGTGAGGTCGTTGTTGGTGGTGTACTTACAGTGCCTGTTAGGGAGCTGTTCCTGGTGTTGCCCGTGAATATTAGACTTGCTCCCGAGCCTGCGCCACAGCCCATCCCTAGCGACTTGGCGACAGTGGCTGCCAGGTGCGGGTGGCTGTGTCTTGTATACACTGTGTGGGCAGCCCAGGGCCAGGGGCCTCCTCCTTCCATGGCAGCCTCTGTCTGCATCACAGAGATAAGGCCGCGGCTGCCACCAGGATAAGGAGCCAGCAGCTGCTCTCGGAGGAGCCGCCCTGACCCCTCCCCATCATGCCGCCGTGGGGTTTCCATGCAGAATTTTCCTTGGGCAGAGTTGCTTTTTGATTCTAGTTTTTAAAAAAACTGTTCTTTCCATCATGATAAAAAGAAAGACATGCTCATTTCAAATAGTTTAGGAGATGTGGAAGTAAAAAGAAAAAAAAAACCACCTGTAATATTACTCACAAGAAATATGTTTTCTTTTCTTTTCTTTTTTTTTTGAGACAAGGTCTCACTCACCCAGGCTGGAGTGCAGTAATACAATCACGGCTCACTGCAGCCTTGGCCTCAGGAGACCCTCCCACCTCAGCCTCCCAGGTAGCTGGGACTGCAGGTGCACCCCGCCACCCTGGCTGATTTTTTGTGTTTTTTGTAGAGACGGGTTTTCACCATGTTGCCCAGGCTCACACATTTCTATACATGGGTGGACAGTTGGGATCAGCCACATTTATGATTTTCTGTCTTTCCTTTTCACTTAATGTCTTCAGCAGTTCTGAGTGCTGTTAATTTGGGGGAAGCATATTTGTATATTTACAATAGTTCTGGGTTTTTTAAGGTCTTGCTTTGTCACCCAGGCTGGAGTGCAGTGGCACAGTCACAGCTAACTGTAGCCTCAACTTCCTGAATTCAAGTGTTTCTCCTGCCTTGGCCTCCCAAAGTGCTGAGATTATACGTGTGAGCCATTACCCTTGGCCAACTTTTTTTTTTTTTTTTCCTGAGACGGAGTCTTGCTCTGTTGCCTAGGCTAGAGTGCAGTGGCACGATCTCGGCTCACTGCAACCTCTGCCACCTGGGTTCAAGCGATTCTCCTGCCTTAGCCTCCCAAGTAGCTGGGATTACAGGCGCCCACCACTGTGCCAGGCTAATTTTTTATTTTTAGTAGAGACGGGGTTTCACCGTGTTGGCAGGGTTTCACCGTGTTGGCCAGGCTGGTCTCGAACTCCTGACCTCGTGATCTGCCCGTCTAGGCCTCCCAAAGTGCTGGGATTACAGGCGTGAGCCACCATGCCTGGCCCAACTTTTTTTTTTTGTAGACGGTCTCACTCTGTTGCCCAGGCTGGAGTGCAGTGGTGCAATCACGGCTCACAGCAGCCTCAACCTCCCAGGCTCGAGCAATCCTGCCACCTCTTGAGTAGCTGGGACTACAGGTGTGTGCCACCACACCTGGCTTTTTTATTTTTTAGTAGAGACAGGGTCTCACTATGTTGTCCAGGCTGCTCTCAAACGCCTGGGCTCAAGCAGTCCTGCCACCTCAGCTTCCTAAAGTGCTGGGATCACAGGCCTGAGCCACCATGCCCAGCATCCAACAATTTTTAAAGTAAAAGGATGATGGCAGCACACAGATCAGAGGGTGGGCTCCTGTGGGACAGGGTCACGCCCACGGGTGGCTGTGCTCAGTTCTTGATTATCCTCCACCTACCAGCTGCGTGACCGACATTGGTGTCATCAAAACTCTTCATTTGGGCATAAGAGTGGTGTTTCTCGGCCAGGCGCAGTGGCTTACGTCTGTAATCCCAGCACTTTGGGAGGCTGAGGCAGGTGGATCACTTGAGGTCAGGAGTTCAAGACCAGCCTGGCCAACATGGTGAAACCCCGTCTCTACTAAAAATACAAAAAAATAGCTGGGCATGGTGGCAGTTGCCTGTAGTCCCAGCTATTCAGGAGGCTGAGGCAGGAGGGTCACTTAAACCCTGGAGGTGGAGGTTGAAGTGAGCTGAGATCTGCACCCCAGCCTGGGCGACAGAGCGAGACTCCATCTCGAAAAAAAAAAAGAGTGGTGCTTCTCTCACAGGGTCACTGAGATTGAACAGGTCAATGCGCCCGAGAGCCTGGTGTACAGCAGGTGCTCGCGTTAGCTGCTAGTTGTGTTGTTGTTGTTTCTCTTACATATATGCTTAGAACACCCTCTTTTTCAGAGTGCTTCCTTACAGGGTCTGACAAGGTGTGTGGGGATGAGGGGGGTCCACTCTCTCACTGCCAGAGGCTGGACCTGCTCCTGCTGCATCTCCGATCCAGCATCGTTGCTTGCAGAGAGCAGAGCTGCAGGAAGCATTTGGTGGAGGGTGCGCGGGGGTGGAGAGCGGGGCCAGGGATGGACAGGCTGCCTGGTGAAAACACGCAGGGCTCCGCTGGACGCAGTCAGTGCTGATGTGTGTCTCTTTCCTGAGGGCCACTTACAGATGTTCCTTGTAAATCCACCTGTGCTCAGCCCCTGCTGGGTGGAGGCTGTACCCCAAGGCCGAGTGAGGTGGGGGCAGTGAGCTCTCTCCCCCTGAGGCTCTCCTGTTCTGTGAGCCTGGTATTGGGCAGTTCTAGGGGCTCTGGCACCGAGGCCCTGGACTCCCACCCAGGCCCTGCCCACTGCTGCTGCCCCTGTGTCAGCTCCTCCTCTGTAAAATGGGATAATAATAGTGATTGCCATCATTAATTCTTATAAATAATACCCATGTGCTAATATGAAATTATGTATCATAACCATCAGAATATGACCATAATGCATTGTATTTTATTATAATTTAGTTATGAGCAATTGTTGATTATAATTCATTGCAATTATTATCAATAAGTGATTGTGTTAATTACATAATAGTTACTAGAGTTAATAATTGTTGTCGTTGTCATAATTAGTAACGGGATTACACTGTGGGAGTGAAGTGAATTAATGCATGGCAAATCTTCCTTGTGCATAGGAAGCCGTTGGTGCCTGCGGCTCGCTGTTGCGATAATGGCTGTGTAAGTGGGTGGCGGGGCTGTCATCGGTCCTTTGAGGAGTGAGCCTCTCCTGTAGGAATCTCAAAATGATGCTTCAGTAAGTTTGTGCTGGTGCTGCCTGGATAAAGCAGGGTACAGATGGGATGGCGGTTAGGGTTCCCTGAGGAGTCTCGTCTGGCACAGACTATGGGGTGTGGGAGCCTCACGGGCTTGGTTACAAGGGTTCTTGTACAAGAATGTGGAAGACTCAGTGCAAACCTTGTTCTGAGGAAGGCACATGCTCTGAGGGTGAGCCTGTTGGCTTAGGGCTCGCTGATGACAGGGTACGCATTGATTCAGATGAATGATATCAGAAAGCATGTTTCTTACAAAATGCCCTCAGAATGGGAACAGATATCTTTTGTTCTTTTAAGTGACTTTGCAGGTATTTGGTCCCATTGTTTGCTTGGATATTGTCAAAGTTTGTTTTCTAAACAAAGCCCCAGAGAGACAGAGCAAACACATGAGTGCTCCAACTCAATAGTGTGTTTAATTCAGAACAGACCGTGGGCAGGATCTGTGGCGAAGCCGCGTGGAGAGCTGCCACAGGCATGAGCAAGCAAGAGGGTGGTCCGGTTCCGAAAAGCAAAACCACCTTGAGCGTGGTAAAAGTTTCATTTAACTGTGGCTGCCCCCTAAACATCGGCTGTAGTGGACAGAAGCCACCATTTCCTACCTGATGTCAGCCACTTCTATTCTGTCCCTGAAGTGTCAGCTCCTGGCCAGGCGGTGGGGCAGGCCCCACTTCATGCTGGTTCTGTGGCTTTGAACTCACGAGCCTGCCACCCTTCAGAGGGCTCTGAGCGGGCTGTGTGCCGGGCGAGAACACTGCCTGGGCCGGGGCCACTGTGGCATGAGAAGGGCCGCCTGGGGGCCCGGGGCCTAGAGCAGGTGGGCAAGGAGTGGGTGCTGACTATGTCTGCTCTGGGCCTTCGGCGCTGAGTCTTACAGGCCTGGCCAGGGGGCTGTCTCCATTATTTCACTCCATTTTTGTTTATTTTATTTTGGTTTGCTTTGTTTATAATATTTTATTTTGAGACAGGATCTTACTCTGTTGCCTGGGCTGGAGTGGAGTGGCACGATCTCGGCTCACTGCAGCCTTGACTTCCTGGGCACAAGGGATCCTCCCATCTCAGCCTCCCAAAGTGCCGGGATTACAGACATGAGTCACTGCACCAGCCTGCTTTTGTTTATTTCAAAAGTGGAACGTTTTAAATGCTGTGTTTGGCAAATCAGGACTCATAAAACAGTTAGTGGAATTGTGCTGTGGATAATGAATATGTGAATGGTGGTGTTGGCAGGGAGTGGTCCCAGGCTTGTATGTGATGAAAAGATGTTACCAAGAGTCACACAGATGAAGTCTGAGGCTCCAGGAGTGACTTGAGCGGTTAGAGTGAGTTCTCATGACTTCAGTAACAGCAGCAGCAGCAGTTACCGAGGGCACGGCGAATGCTGAGTGCCAGGTGCTTGCAAAGGGCTTTAGGCGGTCATGACTCTGTGGGTCCTGCCATCCTCCCGTTTTGGAAGTGAGGAGACTGGGGCACAGAGGGGTTCAGGTCACGCAGCAGTAAGTACTGGATCCTGGATTCAGACCTGGTGGTGCCTCCAGGTTCTAGAACCTTGACTCGTGTGGCTCCTGGTCTGGTTGTTGGACCCCAGGCCCGGAAGGACGCCTTAGTAGAGTGTGGGCTGCATTGTCACTGCAACAGGTTGCTGAAGACATGAGGAGAGTAGCTTGCATTCCTTTGCCATAATTATGCAAACGTGCAGGACTTTTAGGGGACCTCTCTGAAATAGAGCAAACTTCATTAGGGAATCAAAGGAAAAGATTGGCTCAGAATTTAGTGGGTTTGGATTTCCCAGTGTTTTCATTAAAGAATTGGTTTAATGTGTTTTTCTTAGGACACTGTTTTGAATAAATGAATATTGACTTGAGTCCTGCCTTTGCTTTTGTTTTGTTTTGAGACGGAGTCTCACTCTGTCTCCTAGGCTGGAGTGCAGTGGCACGATCTCGGCTCACTGCAACCTCTACCTCCCGGTTTCAAGCAGTTCTCCTGCCTCTGCCTCCCGAGTAGCTGGGACTACTACAAGCACACGCCACGCCCAGTTAATTTTGTATTTTTAGTAGAGACAGGGTTTCACCATGTTAGCCAGGATGGTCTTGAACTCCTGACCTGAGAGATGATCCGCCCGCCTTGGCCTCCCAAAGTGCTGGAATTACAGGCGTGAGCCACCGTGTCTGGCCTTTTTTTTTTTTTTTTTTTTTTTTTGAGACAGGGTCTTGCTCTGTTGCCCAGGCTGGAGTGCGTTGGGGATGATCATGGTTCACTGCAGTTTCAACCTCCTGCACTCAAGCGATCTCACTTCAGCCTCCTGAGTAGCTGGGATCACAGGCATGCACCACTACATCCGGCTACTTTAAAAATTTTTGTTGTGGAGACGAGGTCTCTCTGTGTTGCCCAGGCTGGTCTCAAGCCCCAGGGGTCAAGTGACCCTCCTGCCTCGGCTTCCCTAAGTGCTGGGATTATAGGTGTGAGCTACCATGCCTGGCCAGCTGTTCTTTATAGTGTGATAGAAACCAGACCCGAATTTCTGCAGTGGTCTTGTGGATAGAGTTCCATTTGTCGCCGATTCTGCCAGTATTACCGTTATTCCTGAAGAAACCTCAGGCAGGGCTGCTGTGTTTTTAAGAAAATACTCTAGATGACAATCCACTCCTGGAAAGGGACATTCAGACGGCAGCTCTTCAGCTGTTTTTGGTTGGGACCTCTTTACATTCTTAAGTTATTGAGAACCCCGAAGACCATTTGTTTATGTGGGTTATATCTGTTGTATTACAAATTAAAACAGGAGTTTAAAAAACATTTGATACAACAACATGTCATTATATTAAATATGTATTCATATAAATGTTTTTATGAAAGATAATTTCTTCTAAAACAAAATATAATGAGAAGAGTGGCGTAGTTTTACATTTTTCCTAAATCTCCTTAAGGTCTGCCTTAATAGAAAGCATCAGCTGGCTTCTGCATTCTGTCGACAGGGATATGTTGGGGTTTTTTTGTTTTTTGTTGCTGTTGTTTTTTGAGACGGAGTCTTGCTCTGTCGCCCAGGCTGGAGTGCAGTGGCGCTATCTCGGCTCACTGCAAGCTCCGCCTCCCGGGTTCACGCCATTCTCCTGCCTCAGCCTCCCGAGTAGCTGGGACTACGGGCGTCTGCCACCACACCTGGCTAATTATTTTGTATTTTTAGTGGAGACGGGGTTTCACCGTGTTAGCCAGGATGGTGTCGATCTCCTGACCTCGTGATCTGCCCACCTCGGCCTCCCAAAGTGCTGGGATTAAAGACGCGAGCCACCATGCCTGGCCAGGGATATGTTGTTTTGGTTGAAGTATAAAAAAAAAAATCTGGCCTCATGCAGCTATGTAGCTGGAAGGGAGGGTTGTTGTTGTAGCCTTTTCAGATAATTATGGGTATTTGTTGCTACTACACCAAAACTCGAAAAACAGTAGTTTCATTTTGTTTTTTTTGAGACCGAGTTTTTTGGGTCTTGTTGCCCAGGCTGGAGTGCAGTGGCGCAGTCTCGGCTCACTGCAACCTCCGCCTCCTGGGTTCAAGCGATTCTCCTGCCTCAACCTCCGAGTAGCTGGGATTACAGCCACCACACCCGGCTAATTTTATATTTATAGCAGAGATGGGGTTTCACCATGTTGGCCAAGCTGGTCTCAAACTCCTCGTGTGATCCACCTACCTCAGCCTCCCAAAGTGCTGAGATTACAGGCGTGAGCCACCACACCCAGCCAGAAAAAGCAATAGTTTCTTGAAAGTCAGGTGCAGTGTAGAATCCGCAGCTGTAGAACTGCAGCCCGAATGGATCCTGTCTCCCATGTGTTTTGTCCATCATGCACCAGGCATTTGGAACACACTAGCTCACAGAGTTACACGGGCCTTCCAGCAGTGACACATTTAATCACACAGATCATCAAAACATCCCATTCACGAACACTGCTGAACTAACCAGAAGTCTTTTTTTTTTTTTTTTTTTTTTTTTTTTTTTTTTTTTTTGAGA